TTCAACAACAACAACAAAATTTTTTAATAAAGTCATTCGTCAAAAAAGAGGCTGGCGCCTCCAAAATCAAGCTCCATCTAACTCCTGAGTCAAATAATGATATGAAGTACCCGAGACGGACCAATTTTTTTTTTGTCAATATTTAATCTGAGGCTTTGGAAGTGGAAGAAATCTTAAAATAGCCACTCAGTCTTGTTTCCAGCCTTCAGGCAGCTGAAATATAAACCCCAGGAACACAGACCCTCCCTTCAGCGAAAAGTGTATGTGTGTATGTTTGTGTTTAAAGGCCTATAGCAGTCAGAGATAGGATCACTGCCGTTTTAGCAGTTTAAAAAAAAAAAATTCTACTAGAGAGGAAAGAATGACACAATTTTCTTCGTCACAGGAAAGTGGGCCTGGGGTATCCCAGCCACCTTCGCAGACGCTAAGTTATGGAAAGCAGCCAAAATTCTGGTATCAGGATGAGGCGTCCCCATGGGTTCTATGGAAACGAGAGACGCGGGGGGCCTAGCGCCTTCCAGGCGGCGGGCCGAGCGGCAGAGCTGCGCAAGCAGAAGCGGGGGAAGTGGCTCAGCCCAGTACTGCAGAGGGGCGCTCGGTGGCAGTCCCCGCAGCGGCACGGGCGAAGCGTCGCGGGGTCTGCAGCTGCAGCCCACCAACTCCGGCGCCGAGCGCGAAGTCGGGAGAGCTGGAACGAACTGCAGCTGGAGAAAGCGCGAGAGCCAGACACCGCTGCCGCTCACCCCAGCCGCTTCCTTCCTAGCCTCACAGCCGGGAGGCAGAAACTTCGGAGGTACCGCCCGGCGAAGAAACATCCCCACAGAGACAGAATACACTGTGTCTTCCTAGCTGAGCCCCTTTACCTTCCCGGTGTCTGGGATGCTTCCTTCGGTGGCAGCGGCGGCAGGGGCGACGACTGCCGCTGCAGCACTCAACTGCTTCACGAATCCGGGCTCTGGGAAACAATTTCCCGCCGCGCGCTAGGCAGCCCCGGAAGCGATAGTACCATTTCCGGGTGGTTGTCAGTGACGCTCCGGAGCCGTCGCCAGGGTGGTAATACCTGGTGCAGAGCTTGAGTCTGGCCAGCGGGTCAGGCTCTTGCTAGATCAGCACCGGAGGTGGAAGACTGGTAAGTGATTTTACTGGGTTTTCTCCTGCGCCCAGTGATAAAGCTTTATGCAATCATTTTTCAGGTACATTTTACATACTTTGGGAAAAAAAAACGTTGCTGAAGTTACTAGAAAAGAGACAGTTCTTCTGCTGACAACTCTTCAGGAAATAATTTTCTACCTCCTTAGGATTCGAAGACCAGTTCATTCTTAGTGTCTTCTGAAATAAAATTAGGTAAGAAATGTTTTTCTTCATATTTTGAGTAAGACATGTTTTATTATTTATTCTTGCTCCTCAGAATGGATTGGGATGATGAATATTCTCATAATTCTTTTGACCTACATTGTTTGTTAAACTCATTTCCTGGAGACTTGGAGTTTGAGCAGATCTTCAGTGACATTGATGAAAAGATTGAACAAAATGCTGCAAGGTAAATATTGTTAATTATTTAAAACAAGTTGTGCCAAAATAACTTTTTCTTCTGTTTTTTATAGCATAAAACATTGCATTAAAGAGATACAGTCCGAAATTAACAAACAATGTCCAGGTGTGCAGCTGCAAACAACAACTGACTGCTTTGAATGGCTAACTAACTATAATTACAGTACATCTGAATCATCTTTCATTTCTCATGGAGACTTGATAAAATTTTTCAAAACACTGGTAAAATGAATTTTTATTTTATCATGGAGTGGTAATCACATTTCTAATGTTATAATTTCATTAGCAAGATTTGTTGAAGAATGAACAAAATCAAGAAGAAATGACATTGGATTTACTTTGGGACCTCTCCTGCCACAGCAGCGTTTCATTCCCATCAACCCTAAGTGGAACATCTTTCCATTTCCTCTCTAGGACGTCTCTTCATTCTGTTGAAGATAATTCCTCTATGGATGTCAAGTCTATGTGGGATGATATAAGACTGCATCTTCGACGCTTCTTAGTGAGCAAATTACAAAGCCATAATGAAATAAACAATTCACAGCAAAAAATTTTATTGAAAAAGCAGTGCTTACAACAACTCTTGTTTCTTTATCCAGAATCAGAAGTTATAATCAAATACCAAAACATACAGAATAAACTGTTGGCTAATCTTCTGTGGAACTGCTTTCCTTCTTACAACAGAGATTCAAATTTAGATGTAATAGCTCATGGATATCAAAGTACAATGCTTAAGTTATACTCAGTAATAAAAGAGGATTTTAACACACTATGTGAAATTTTAGCTCCATCTTCAATGGTGAAATTCATTAAAGAAACTTACCTGGATACTGTTACAGAAGAAATGGCAAAATTTCTTGAAAATTTTTGTGAGCTGCAGTTCAGAGAAAATGCTGTTCGTGTGGTTAAAACAAGCAAGAGCTCCAGCAAGCATAGAGGAGCAGTGCATGCTTTGGGTTAGTGACATTTAAAATTTTTGTTTGGTTTATGTATGACAGTATTGATCTTTTCTTTTCACAGTTACTACTGAATGCCCACAGAAAGGAAGAAACTTCTCTCTCCCTTTAGACAAAGTCGAATTCTTATCGCAGCTCATAAAATCCTTTATGAAACTGGAAAAAGGTGTTCAAGAATTGTTTGACGAAATACTTTTATCACTCAAGATAACCAGGGATACTTCAGGTAATATCCTCTTTTGTTTAAATTTGTAAATCTTAGTGTGTTTGTTTTCTTTTCTATTGCTTAGGAATTTTGGAGAAATCCGATAGAGAGGTTGTAATGGAAAAACCTAGAGCAAACGAAACCAATATTCCTTCCGAGCAATCACTACCAGGAAAAGAGGTAAGTGAAGGAAAAAGAAGTGTTTTATAATTTTAACATGACTTCATATACATTGATATTTCAGGCTACCTTACTAGATTTTGGCTGGAGAAGTGCATTTAAAGAAGTGTCTCTTCCCATGGCGCACTGCGTAGTAACTGCAATTGAAGGTTTTTCCACAAAAATTCTCCAACAGGAACAGAATGAAAGGTCTTCAGCTGTGAGCTATGCTATGAACCTTGTAAATGTCCAGCAAGTTTGGCAAGACAGCCATATGTTTCCTGAGGAGGAACAACCAAAGAAAATTGGAAAAGCAAGTATATGAAATCCTTTCAAACTGCTGACAATAACTCAGTGCCACATTTATTTCTCCCTAGTTTTGTTCTGACATCATGGAAAAACTTGACACAATGCTTCCACTGGCTCTGGCATGCAGAGATGATTCTTTTCAGGAAATTAGAGCAAACTTGGTGGAGGCCTGTTGTAAAGTGGCAACAGCTGTCCTGCAGAGACTGCAAGAGAGAGCCAAGGAGGTTCCTTCCAAAGCACCCCTGAAAAACTTGCACACATACCTCTCCACAGCGGTGTATGTCTTCCAGCATTTCAAGCGATATGATAATTTGATGAAGGAAATGACTAAAAAGTGAGTGTTGTTTAAATTAAGATGATGGCCACTCTCTGTCTCTTTGATCATTCTCTCTGAACAGACCCATATTCCTGGTGCTTGTCCAACGATATCAGGAATTCATCAACACTCTACAGTTTCAGGTTACGAACTACTGCGTCAGAGTTTGTGCTACAAGCATTTTACAGGATGCTGAGAGCCACCACTGGGATGACTACAAAGCTTTTTATGAGGTGTGAAGTTAAGTTTACTATCCCTCCTTTTTCTCTATGGTTTAACGTGTGCTGGCTTTGCCAGGGGGAAAGATGTTCCTTCTCGATCCAGATGTGGCATTATTTCTGCTGGTCTCTTCATTACGATCTCTGGACCATTCTGCCTCCTAAGTTAGCCCAGGAGATTCTAGTGGAAGTGCTGGAGAAATCTTTGAGTCTACTGGCCTCCAGATACGCTCGGGCCCACCCCAGCCGTAAAAGAACTCCACAGTTAAGGTAATTGAAGTTCTGAAAAACATTGCTTTTCATAACATGATTTTCTTTTCTTTCTTTCCAACAGACTTGATGTCACAACAATTTTGATATGCACTGAGAACATGTTATGGTCAGTTTGTACATCTGTACAGAAACTTTTGAATCCTCATCAGCATACAGATGATAAAATTTTTAAAATTCACACTCATTGTAATAATCTGTTTACAACATTAGTCATTTTGACTTCACCATTAACAGAATTATATAAGTAAGTATCAAATGTATTTTCCTTTTAGCTATATATTCTAAACTAATTATTTGTATTTCCCTAGGACTTTTCAGCATGGCCTGGATGAGTCTGCTTCAGATTCCTTAAAATCATTTTTTAAGCAACCATTATATTGGGTTTCTTGCATATCACATTTCTACCCTTCTTTACTCAGGTGAGAGCCTCTAAATGCCATACTATCTATAACATTACTCCATCTTTATCTTGCATTTTGAAAGGACTCCATCAGCTGGAGGACTGAAAGCCGAGGGTCAGTTGAAACTGCTCTTATCCCAGCCACGTTGTAACTGGAACTTGCTTCTGGAAACCCTACTGCATCATGATGGACTTTTACTGAGAATCTTGCTGAAGAGCTCAAGTGAGTATGTGTAGTTATAAGAATGTCCTCGATATCTTACTAAATCATTTTGATTCCTTTCAAGAACGTACCTTTCAAGAACAAGTTTCCGACACAGAAAATAACCTGAACCAAGGACCCAGCTTGATGGAAGCCATCTTTAAAATATTGTACCATTGCAGTTTTTCTCCACAAACATTTGCAAACGTTTTTGTGAGCTACATGGAAGAAGAGCAATTATGGGACTTTTTATATAACATCCCAGGTATGAGACATTTACTGTTTGTAAAAGAAATGTGCTAACCATAATATGCCATCTGATTTTAAAGTCTCAACGTGCGTGGAGTACGAGCTAGAGGTCATCCGATGCTTGAGACTGGCACTGACCGATGCCATCAAGGACACTGTACAGCAGATAGTATCTGTAATGAGTTCTAGGAGAAACTGTGAGACAAACCTAAACAAGCACATTGTTCCTGATTGTTTGCTTGAGAGCATGCCAAAGGAATGGAATTATAGTCCAAAAGAAACTAACAGGAAAGAATCATGCAAAAGTAAGTACACTTGTTTCTCTTTAAGAAAATACATATTAATCATACCTTTTCTTTTCTTCCCCAGGCTTCACAAGGCTTACTGCTCAGGCAGTATCTATTGTAATCAGCAAGTTACCTACGGTGATTGCATGTTTGCCTCCCCCAGTTAAATACTTCTTTTTTCTGTCTGAGAGAAAAATGTCAAAAAAATTTGTTGAATTGAAGAAAGCTGGCCTGCTTGTCTGGAACTTGATTGTAATTATATGTCGGATATTTGAGGACGGAAACACTGTGGAACTTTTAACAGGTGCCTCTCTTGACAGATGGAGTAAAGAAAAATTGGGTTTAATTTGTATGTGTTTGAAAAGCATCATGGGAGACCAGACAAGTATCCATAATCAAATGATCCAAAAGGTCATACAGAGCATTGAGCAGCAGAAGCCCAACTGGATTGAACGTCAATTGTTGAAAGCAAGGAAACTGAGCACTGAATGGTAAAGTGATGTTTTTCTCTTATTGGATTTCATACTGATATGTATATGCTTTCTTTGTATTTAGTGCATTTATGACAATAGAGAAAAGCACGGCCTTACAAGAAGGAGATGTTGCTCTTGAACTGACTGAGCAGAAAATAAACACGATGGTCCTGGATCTCTGCCACAAACCAGGTGGCAGGGAGTACCTGAGGCAAATTTATCACATCATGCAGCTCAATGAGGTAGGGAAACGGCCTTTTTATCGAGCAATTAGCCGTCACAACTTGTAATTTCTTTTCTTTGAAGGAATATTTAAAAGAACAGCTGTTTTCTATGAATAGTTCAGAGGAAAAGCCATTACCCATCCGACCTTTAAAGACGACCTTGAGGAGTATAGAAGATCAGCCTTCTGCCTTTAACCCTTTCCATGTGTATAAGGCGTTTAGTGAAAACATGCTAGATCAGGTATGTGGAAATTAAATGGTAAATTTAATTTAACTAACAATAGTGTCTTCTCATTTATCAACAGTCAGCCATCACAAAATGGAACTGGAATTGGGCAAAGTTGCTGCCAAATTATCTGAGACTGGATAAGATGACCTTCAGTGTGCTGCTCAAAAACAGGTAATAAAATTGGGGACCTTGGGGGTCTGGTTTTTTACTTTTTGAAGCTGAATATTATTAACAGGCTTTCCTTCACCAACACAAAGAAACATCTTTGAGAGACAGAATACCACACTAAAATCATCAGGGACCCATCCGTGGATTTATGCTTAGAAAGAATGGAAGGTAAATATGTAGGTCTATGAAGACCATGTTCTTTCTCCTACTGAATTAATACATCTCAGGCCTCTTCCCAGCACTGCGTTATGCATTTTTTGGGTGAATAATTGAATGATTTTAATTTTGCAAGCTATAAAATTTTATTATATTTTACTTTTTCTCCACTACAACCTGACTCCATCAAGGAGCTCAACTGATGTTTATGCTTGATACTTCAAGTTAGACAGGTATAGCTTGCTGTGCTTTTTAAAGAGTAGCTAACATATGTATCATGTAACATATGTATCATGAGCTTTTTCACATAATGTCAGACTAATTAATGTATTATATTTCACTGCAACAGGATCACATTAGTCTTGATAACTTAATCATTCAGACTGGTCTATTGTCTTCCACCATGAACTTAAAATGATGTAAGTATACTTAGATGCACTGAATTGTGAAAAATATAAAATACGTATGAATATGAACATTTTAAATTGTGAACCAAAATTTGTCTTCATTTTGTATAAATAACTCAGGTAGGTAACCATTAAAGTACGGTTCTTCCTCTGTATCCTTGGATTCTGTATCCAAGGATTCAATTAACCTCAGATTGAAAATATTCCCCCCCAAAAAATGGATGGTTTGTGTCTGTACTAAACATGTACCGACTTTTTTCAGGTCATTATTTCCTAAACAATACAGCATAACAACTATTTTCATAGCACTTACATTGTATTAGGTATTATAAGAACTCTAGAGATGATTTAAAGTATATGGGAAGATGTGTGTAGATTAGAGCATCTGGAGCACCTATGCATTTTGGTATCCAAGAGGATCCTGGAACCAATCCCCCATGGATATCAAAAAACAACTGTATAGGTTAAAAACACAGCATATGTTAACTCAACCAAACATTTTATTTATCATATCAAGGAGAATATGAATAGTATTTTTCAGTGCACATGGGAAAACTTCTAGACACTCTTCAAAAATGATTTCTTTTAAGAGGAATGCTTTCTTTAACCCATAATTGAAGAAAGTAAGATTGGTACTTTTAGAGTTCACTGATGAAAATGGGGATATATTTTAGATTGCTTTTTAAGTTTATAAGGTAGATTTAGTAATTTTAAATAAATATTTGGCCTGTTTCTTAAAGAACAGGACAAGTCTTATGCTACCAAATTCAACTACCATGCTAAATGAGATTCAATACATGTCCTAATTGTATAAGGTTTGTGTTTGGACACAAAAAATGTGGGCCAAACTGACTGAGTTGATGTATAATTATAAGTCTACATGAAAAATGCAATTACGAGTAGTTCCATGGAATTGGAAACTGTGCTTTCTCACATTGTCTCCCGAGTGCCTGGTGAGACATCAGGCTTGGTGGTGGTGGAGAAATACGTGTTGAATGAATGTATGAGAGGAAGCATTTAGAATAAAAATGCGTTGACGCTACAGGAACTAAGACATAAGATATTCAATACGGTTCACCACTGAGTTCTAAAAAACAATGTTTTTCTACTTTGATTTTTAAAAGAACCACAACTCCCAAGTCAATGAGAAAAAGCTTCTGTAAATCAGCCACTAAAGTCTTATTAAATCACAAATACCAAAGATGTAAAAATCTATCTACAATTTTTAGCAACTCATCATACTAAAACTCATCTGGGAAGAAAATATTCATAGGAATTAAAGTGCTTTATTTATAAGAGGCACAATTAAGATGGATGCTCATTTTTAGTGATTAGTATACTACCCCCTAGTTAATAGAATCCTCTAGCTTTCCCCAGAAGATGAGGGTGAGCTAGTGCATTTAGAAGAAAATGGTACCTGTCTACATCTACGAACAGCTTATTTTGCAGAGCGGTATAAAACAAGTTCAATTTTGGTATGTAAAAAAGCATTATTAATATTTTTAAGGAAGAAGAAAGAAATATGTGAAAAAATGATTACAAATATATGTTAAATTATAAGGTTTGATGTCTTTATATAAGGCAAATGTAACAATTTGAATAGTATTTATTTATTTAATAATCTGTTAAAAATTAATGGGCCATTATAGTCTTTATTATTGTAATAGAGAAAAGGACTTTCCTATTTCATATTTGTTCAGTATGTAATAAATCTATTGGATTTTTAAATGTGTTTATACACATATATAATCACTCATTGCTTATTGCTGAGAAATGTGTAATTAGGCAATTTTGTTTTGCAAACATCATAGTGCGTATCTATAAACCTAGATGGTATATGCCTATTATATACCTAGGCTATATGATATAGTCTGTTGCTCCTAGGCTACAAACCTGTACAGCATGTGTCTGTACTGGAATACTGTAGGCAATTGTAACAAAGTGGTATTTGTGTGTCCAAACATAACTAAACAGTACAGTAAAGATATGTTATTATAATAGAAAAAGTACAGTAAAAATATGTTATTATAATCTTACAAGACCAATGTCTTCTATGTAGTTCATTATTGACTGAAATACCATTATGTGGCACATGTGGCACCATATATAGTATACACACACACCCACACATACACACATAAAGTAAATGAAAAGGAGAAATCAGAGCCTGGCATTTTATCCTATAACCTAAGCAGAGTCAAAACGACTACATTTTACTTAAAAAAGGATTCTTTTCCCACATAATTAACATTTAGCTATCTATCCTGACTCAAGGAGATACAGTCATGAAAAGCCCAAAATACTGTAGCATATATACTGCATAAAAAATACTGTTAGATTTTCTTATTGTAACATTAAACATAATTCCTCAATTCAATTCAACCTTCAATGGAGAGAATTATCCCAGCTTAATGGAGAGAATTATCACTCATCTGGTTGAATAAGCTGGGAACCTGGGTGTTGTACTGAACCAGTCTTTCATTCATGCACCCCATTTCCAATCCATCATATATCCATTTATTTCTCTCTCTCCAACCATTCCACTTCTGGTTTCATTTTCACCACTTTAGTGTAAGGTACCATCATCTCCTATGCAGATTACTTCAGGAGCTCGTAACTGGCCTCTGTTCTTCTGTCTACCCAGGTCCTATCCAGTCTCTGCAAGAACAAATCTAATTATGTTATTCTCTTGCTTTAAAAGTCTTCAAAAGCACTTAGAATGAAATCTCAACCTGAAATCTGGCCTACAACTCCTGCATGAGCTGCCCTGCCTGTAGCTCCAGTCTGATTTCATTCCTCACTCACTGTAGGTAACTTCTTATGCCCCAGCCTGTCATGGCCTTCTTTCAGTTCTGGAAATGGTCTATTCTCTTTCCCACTTTGGTGCCTGTGTATGTCCCTGCTCTCTAGACTATTCCTCAGATACACCAACCCTCTTCATTTAAGTTCTCATCAACTTTAATAATAATTCAATGCTAAATTATAATCCATATAGTAAAGAGTAAATGTGCTCATCTCCAGATTTAATCAATAATTATAAATTACAGAACTAACTTGATAAGCTCTTTAAAAAGTGTCAAAGAATAATAAATGTAAACAATAGAGAAACGATAGTATATGTAAATGAAGAATTAACCTAGGATTTATGAGTGGTAGGGTAAGAACAAAGGAAGAATTATACACATTTATTTGAATAAAACCAAATAGCTGAAGAAAGATCTGAATGGACAAATTACAAAATTCACACAAGTTCCAAGCAAGAATCATGAAATAAGATCCATACCAATACGCTGAATTCTTAAAACAACTTTACTGTGGTATAATTTATATACCATAAAACTTAGCTATGTGAATATACAATCTCATTTTTTTTCTAAATTTATAGTTTCCATCACCCCAAAATGTTTCTTTATACAAATCTGCAGTCGATCCTTGCTCCCACCCTCAGCCCTAAAGAACCACGGATCTGCTCTGGACATTTCATATATAAAGAATCATATGATATCTATTTTATACTTGTACTCTGTGGTAATGTTTTTGAGGCACATGTATCAGTTTAAGTAGTTTCTTGTTATTGCTGACTAGTATTCAATTCTTTTAAATGTATTGATACTTATTTAATGGCCTAGCATATGATCCATATTGGAGAATGTTCCATTTTTGCTTGAAAAGAATGTGTATTCTCTGTTGGTGGGAGTGTAAATTAGTTCCGCCATTGTGGAAGACAGTGTGGTGATTCCTCAAAAATCTAGAACTAGAAATACCATTTGGCCCAGCAATCTCATTACTGGGTATATACCCAAAGGATTATAAATCATTCTCCTATAAAGACACATGAACACGTATGCTTACTGCGGCACTATTCACAACAGCAAAGACTTGGAACCAACCCAAATGTCCATCAATGATAGACTAGATAAAGAAAATGTGGCACATATACACCATGGAATACTATGCAGCCATAAAAAAGGATGAGTTCTTGTCCTTTGCAGGGACATGGATGAAGCTGGAAACCATCATTCTCAGCAGACTAACACAGGAACGGAAAACCAAACACTGCATGTTCTCACTCATAAGTGAGAGTTGAACAATGAGAACACATGGACACAAGGAGGGGAACATTACACACTAGGGCCTGTTTGGGGGGTGGGGGGCTAGGGGAGGGATAGCATTAGGAGAAATATGTAATGTAGATGACGGGTTGATGGGTGCAGCAAACCACCATGGCATGTGTATATCTATGTAACAAAACATGCACATTCTGCACATGTATCCCAGAACTTAAAGTATAAAAAAAAAAAAAAGAAAGAAAAGAATGTGTATTGTACTATCATTGGGTGCTCACTTCTATAGCTATTAGTAGAGACAGGGTTTCACCATGTCGGCTAGGCTGGTCTCAAACTCCTGACCTCAGGTGATCCACCCGCCTCAGCCTCCCTAAGTGCTCAGATTACAGGTGTGAGCCACTGTGCCTGGCTGCAATGATTTATGAAACCAGTGTAACCTTGACACTAAATCCTAATGAAGATAATTCTCCTGGAAACTGTAGACAATTATAAATGAGAATATACTAAGCCATATATGAGCAAATCAAATTTGACACAACATTATGGAACAATGCAATGCAATTAACTTAGCTTTATCTTAAAAAGTTAGTGATTATTTAAAATATTATGGCAGTCTGGCAGGGTCAAATTAAAAAGCCATGTGATAATTTTAGTAAGTGACTCAATAATATTAATACACTTCCTGATAAAAATTCTTAGTTATCTAAAACTGAGGTGGATATTCCTTTAACTTAATCTCAACCTAATCATTTTCATCATAATCAATATGGTAAGAGCTAATCTTATTAAAATGGGAATAGGATAAATGCTTGATATAATCAATTATTATTTCATATTATTATTTAGGTTTTAACTCTTGTGGTAAGAGAGGAAATATGTGTAAGTAGTATAATTTGGGGAGAAAATGATATACTATGATAATTATTTCCAATATGATATTTTTACATATAAAATTAATGTGAGAAACAGAATTAAAGAGAGATCAGTTATAAAGCCAGTTTAAAAATAATTGTACAAAATTAATATTTTCTTTATATGGTGGCAATACACTGAAAATATGAGAAATAACAGTAACATCACTAATCCAAGATCACTTGGTACACTCTATGAGAAATATACATAATCTATATTAAGAAAAATGTAAGATTAGACTGAAACAAAAGATAATAAATGAAGACATATAGCATGTTCCAAAGTAGGAAAATTGAATATCATAAAGATGTTATTTTTCCAAACTTAATTTCTAGTTTTACTGCAATTTCTCTCCAAACCTCTACTGAACTTTGGGGGACAGTAAAGTGAGAAACTTGATGACTAATTCTAAATTCATATTGAGGAGTAAATAACAATAGCTATTTTTATTTTAGAAGATAAGTAATGAGGGGGTAATCGAACAACCAGATATTAAACACATAAAAAAATCTGCAATAGTTGAAAGTATAGAATTCATTCAAGAATTGACAAATGAACAGAACAAATCCTGGTTTTATTCAGTTTAATATCTGTGTAAGTCCCTGAGACTTTGAAGTTGTTACAGCATCATAATTTGGTGTATCATGATACACCTTCTGTTTTCTGTGAGATAGGATCCTGTATTTTAAACAGAATTACATGCCAAAATTAAAGCATGTTGCTCTTCTGAGTTTGAAGATCTCACCAAATGGAGAGTGACTTTCCATTACCATGATAAAGCTAGACTTTAAAAAGTAGTTTGTGGCCGGGTGTGGTGACTCACACCTGTAATCCCAGCAGTTTGGGAGGCTGAGGTGGGCAAATTGTTTGAGGTCAGGAGTTCAATACCAACCGGGCCAACATGGTGAAACCCTGTCTCTACGAAAAATACAAAAAATTAGCTGGGCATGGTGGCCCATGCCTGTAGTCCTAGCTACTCAGGAGGCTGAGGCAGGAGAATCACTTGAACCTGGGAGTCGGAGGTTGCAGTGAGCCGAGATTGCACCACTGCAATTCAGCCTGAGCAACAGAATGAGACTTCGTCTCAAAAAAATAAAAAAATTAAAAAAATTAAAAGTCGGTTGTGAAATCTTTATTCTACCTTTTTTCTTCTGGGACCAATAGGAAATTTGTTTATTGGAAGGTAACCAGTGTTTAGCATAACTATTTGGACTTCTTCTGTTGAACTATGTGATATGTTTTGCATAGGCAATCATATCATCTACAAATAGATGTTTCAGTTTTTCCTTTACACTATTTATGTCTTTCATATCTTCTACTTGTCTTACTGCACTGGCTGAGACTTTCTGTATCGTGTTGAACAGGAGTAGCGAAGGCAGACAACTTTTTTTATTCCTGATGTTAAAAAGCATAGTTTATGGTCTTTCACCATTAACTATTATCATTAATCGTAATTTTTTTGTAGATGCACTTTATCAGGTTAAGAAAGTTCCTTCTAATTCTGTGAAGAAAGTCAATGGTAGCTTGATGGGAACAGCATTGAATGTATAAATTACTTTGGGCAGTAGGGCCATTTTCATGATATTGATTCTTCCTATCCATGAGCATGGAATGTTTCTCCATTTGTTTGTGTCCTCTCGTATTTCCTTGAGCAGTGGTTTGTAGTTTTCCTTGAAGAAGTCCTTCAAATCCCTTGTTAAGTTGTATTCCTAGGTATTTTATTCTCTTTGTAGCAATTGTGAATGGAAGTTCACTCATGATTTGGCTCTCTGTGTGTCTGTTATTGGTGTAGAGGAATGCTTATGATTTTTGCACATTGATTTTGTATCCTGAGACTTTGCTGAAGTTGCTTATCAGTGTAAGGACCAAAAAAGATCCTGTATAGCCAAGACAATCCTAAGCAAAAAGAACAAAGCTAGAGGCATCACATTACCTGACTTCAAACTATACTACAAGGCTACAGTAACCAAGACAGCATGGTCCTGGTACCAAAACAGATGTATAGACAAATGGAACAGAACAGAGGCCTCAGAAATAACACCACACATCTACAACCATCTGATCTTTGACAAACCTGACAAAAACAAGCAATGGGTTAAGGATTCCCTATTTAATAAAGATGTTGGGAAAACTGGCTAGCTATATGCAAAAAAACCGATACTGAACCCCTTCCTTAAACCTTATACAAAAATTAACTCAAGATGGATTAAAGGTTTAAACACAAGACCTAAAACGAGAAAAACCCTAGAAGAAAACCTAGGCAATACCATTCAGGACATAGGCATGGGCAAAGACTTCATGACTAAAACACCAAAAACAATTGCAACAAAAGCCACAATTGAC